CATGTGTCCCACTCAGAAATGAGAGTGTATTAGTCCGTTTTCATGCTGCTGACAAATACATAACAGAGTCCAGGACCAAAAAGAGGTTTAATTGGACTTACATTTCCATATGACTGGGGAGGCCTCAGAATCATGGCGGGAGGCAAAAGGCACTTCTTACAAGGCAGCAGCAAGAGAAAATGAGGAAGAAGCCAAAGCAGAAACCCCTGAGAAACCCATCAGATAGTGAGACTTACTGGCTATCAGGAGAATAGCACAGGAAAGACCCGCCCCCATGATTCAATTACCTCCTCCTAAGTCCCTCCCACAACACATGGGAATTCTGGGAGATACAATTCAAGTTGAGATTTGGGTGAGGGCACGGCCAAACCATGTCAGAAAGGGATGAAGTGACAGCATATCCTGATGTGTGTGATGGTTTCATGAGTTATTATCTATTTCAAAATTTATTGCAATGTGTGGAAAAGAACAAGGACTTGTACTATCTGACTTTAAGGTTTACTATAAGCTATCAGACACAAGGCATCAAGAGTGACAAACGGATAAACAGCCTGAGTTAGAAAACCTGAAATTGATCCACAGCTATACGGTCAATAAATGGGTTTTCAGTAAAAGCAGTTCAATAAAAGAAAATAAATCATTTCAATTAATGAACTTCTATATGGATGTGGGGAGACCAACAATGTTATTCTCCCTCACGTTACACACAAAAGTAATTTCAGCCGCATTACACACCAAAACTTAAAAGTTAAAGATATAAAGCATTTCAAGGATACTTTGTGACTTGTTGGCAGGCAAAGATTAGCCTACCAACAAGCAGGACACAGAAAAAATACATATATAAGAAAGACATGATAAATGAGACTTCATCAACATTAGCCACACCTTCTCATCAAAAGATACCACTAAGAAAGCGAAAAGGCAAGCAAGCCACAGACAGAGAGAAAATACCCACAAAACGTATCTGACCTCCACATCCTGCAATTATAATTATAGTGGTCTGGTACACTGCACCCAGTTTCTGCTGGATGGAGTATTTTCTGGGTGTCTCTAATGAGTAAGAGAGGGCCCCATGGGATATTCCTTCAGTTCCCAGATGAACAGTGGGAAAGACTCCACATTGACCAACCTCGGGGGCCTGAAAACCCAGGTCCTCAAGGAGGGTAGAGTATACCTGGACCCTGACCCAGACCCCTGGATGGGCTGTGCCAAGAGACCCAGCAAGGGAAGGGATTTCCTCCTGCCTCAGGTTCTCTGTTCTTCTGTGGTTAGACCACCTGAACCCAACTCCCTCCCCAAGCACTAGAGATGGGCTTTTCCAAGGGCTGGGGATCTTGCTGTCCTGAGGACAGCTGAGCAAGGGGGTCGAGGAGGAGCTTGGGTTGTGGAGGAGAGGAAACCGGGTAAGATGCGTGAAGCAGTTGGCTATACCAGGCACAGAGAGGACCCGCTGGGACCCAAGAGCCTGCATGTGAAGCCAGGCCTTGGGCCACCTTGTCTGTCAAGGGGGTGCCTACTTCCATGGTGTCTTCAAAGGGACTGTGGAAAGAGAGGCCTTCAGCCCACACCTCTGAATGCTTTTCCACCACAGCATGCCCTGTGGCCTTTATCCTGCTGGTGTGGAACAGTCAGACCCCTGCAGGGCTGCAGAGCCTCTGTACTGGGCGGCATCCCAGCCTGAGTGCCAGAGCTCAGAGGGCAGGCCCCCGAGCAAGCAGAGAGGAGGGCACCTTTTGGACAGAACGTGTGGGACAAGAGCGATGGCTCATCCGTTCAGGTTCCTCACAAAATGAGAGTCAGGAAGATCAGGGCGCCGGCCTGATTTCCCAGGCAGGGCTGAAAGCAGACAACCGGAGGGAGAGCAGCACCTGGGCCAATGAGGTAGAAGACAGAAGACCACAGTGTACTCCTGCCCTCAACCTCACCCCCTCCCACCCACATCCTCCACACTCCCTGACCACCTTCCTCAGAAGTGTAATAGGAATCCAGATTCCCCCTGGCCTGGTTGCTGCAGGAGGCACAGTAGCCTGATGGAGCCTGAGGCAGGTGTGGGAAGATGTGGA